GTATTAATGATAAATTTGTATACACAGCATGGACCTATACACAAAATAACGCAGTGAAACCTTGGTGTCACAACCTCGGTTTCTATTCTTGTATACCTTTATAAACGCATTTTTACTGCAAAGAAACACCAGTAAGATAAATTAGTGCATGAAATGTGAGCAAGGATTTCAATAAAGAACTGACCAGTAACGTCAGAAGCGTTCGTTAAAAATTAGGACAGTGAACATTGAGATTTCAGGCATCGTATGTGTATTCCAGCACTTTACAGAAAAGGTGGGTGGCTCTGAAAAGAGCCTTTGGTTTCTGGGACTCGGGATCACTGACGGATTTGACTAGTAATCATTTCACTTGCCCTTGGCCTTATGGTGGCTCTCCGTCTTCTTAGGCAGCAATACGGCCTGGATGTTGGGCAGGACACCGCCCTGCGCGATGGTCACGCGACCTAGAAGCTTATTTAGCTCCTCGTCGTTGCGGATGGCTAGCTGCAGGTGGCGCGGGATGATGCGGGTCTTCTTATTGTCGCGAGCCGCGTTGCCAGCTAGCTCTAAGATCTCGGCCGTCAGATATTCCAGCACCGCTGCCAGGTACACTGGAGCGCCGGCCCCGACTCGTTCGGAGTAGTTGCCTTTGCGGAGGAGGCGGTGCACACGGCCAACTGGAAACTGAAGACCGGCCCTGGAAGAACGCGTTTTAGCTTTTGCCCGAGCTTTGCCGCCTTGCTTTCCACGTCCAGACATAGTGGCTTCCTAACAGCAGAAGAACTAACAATCCACTGAATAAAGAAAAAGAATGGGCTCGATGGAGGAATAAGAAGCTAGTTATAGTCATCGGTAGAATTGTGAAAGGCGCAATTTGATTGGTTAAAATTGTTCTTTGACGAGCCAACCAATTAGAAAGGAAATAAGGTGAAGGCTATTTTACATGTATGCGTCACTAACACATTGCCCAATCAGAGCTGGATATTTTGAATTCTTTATTTGCATGAAAGGCCTATAAAAGGAGAGACTCTAGACACGAGCTTTTATTTAAGTGCGTTCATTCTCACTGCTGTTATTGTTTTCTGACAGCATGCCTGAACCAGCTAAGTCAGCTCCTGCTCCGAAGAAGGGTTCCAAGAAGGCTGTGACCAAGGCGCAGAAGAAGGATGGCAAGAAGCGCAAGCGCAGTCGTAAGGAGAGCTACTCCGTGTATGTGTACAAGGTGCTAAAACAGGTTCACCCCGATACTGGCATCTCATCCAAGGCCATGGGCATCATGAATTCCTTCGTTAACGACATCTTCGAACGCATCGCAGGCGAGGCTTCCCGTCTGGCCCACTACAACAAGCGCTCGACCATTACCTCCAGGGAGATCCAGACCGCCGTGCGTCTGCTGCTTCCCGGAGAGCTGGCCAAGCACGCAGTGTCCGAAGGTACCAAGGCTGTCACCAAGTATACAAGCTCCAAGTAAATGTGTGCTTAGGTGCTTTAAAACTCAAAGGCTCTTTTCAGAGCCACTCAAGTCTCACATAAAGAGCTTTAATATTGAATTTCACCGTTTTCTAG